GGCTGCCTTTAATTGTCTTGCACAGAGCAGTATACTCTTTCCTTACGGTATATAAGGCCAGGGTCTGGGGAGTAACAGTGCAGAAATTTATCTGCTTGCCGCCGCCCAAGGCCACGCTTCTGTCTACCACATCCTCCAATAGCACCCCTATTACCTACAGACTGGATTTGTCTGTCTCGTTCTTTGGTTTCTTGACTCCTTCGCGTTTGGGGGCTGCTTTGCATATAAAGCCCTTTCACAGAACACAGCACCATGCTAGTACAATACGCTGTAGATTCTCCCTCCCTCCCCCTCTCTCTCATATACTCATATATTTTATGTTGAACCAATATGAGGCATTGCTCAAATTTAAGTCATATTAAAGTTCTAGGCTAGTTTTGAAAACAGAAACTGATTGGAAGCAGAGGTTTTCAAATAGCCCACATACGCTACTAGAAGGCTGTACATTTAAGAGAGGGCCATCTAGGAAGCAATAATAGGCATTAAAACAACAACAAAACAACAAAACAAAACAGAAACAAAAACAACTTGGGAAACGGCCCTCCTTTCACGTTTTTTCTATCCCATCGACAAAGGCGCGCTGTCCTTAGCTGCGATGATTTTGTCTCGCCTCCAAAAAGACGCCCACGCACTATGTTGAGCACCCAAGTGAGGCTACGGTTCCTGCGGTCACAGAGGGCAGGGAGGCTCAAGCACCTCCAAAACCCCGAGCCCTGGACAGCTCCCCAGGCCCTTCCCGCGGCGCGAGGACAAGAGGTCTCCGGGGCCCTCGGGGGAGCGGCGCCTCCTCCTGGTTCCAGCAGCTCTGCGGCCGCTCCCCACCCAGGCCCGCGAGACCAGCGGGACAGTCCGCGCCGCGGGAGACCAACTGGGACGAGCCGCGACCCACGCAGGCGCGCTGAGGCCGGGGCAGGGGCGGGCCCGGCTGGCGCGGCCGGCCTGCGGTTGGGGCCCTGGCGGGGGTGGGACGGGCCAAGCCGGGCAGGGCCGGGGTGGGGCCGCTGGCGTTTCCGTTGCTTGGATCAGTCTAGGTGCAGCTGCCGGATCCTTCAGCGTCTGCATCTCGGCGTCGCCCCGCGTACCGTCGCCCGGCTCTCCGCCGCTCTCCCGGGGTTTCGGGGCACTTGGGTCCCACAGTCTGGGTGAGTGGTCGCAGCCCGGGGAGGGGGCTCCTGCGCTAAGCCCGAGGTTTCTTCTCTTTTGCAGTCCTGCTTCACCTTCCCCTGACCTGAGTAGTCGCCATGGCACAGGTAAGGCCGTGCGCCCCCCACTGCGCTGGATTTATGAATAATACCACTGTGTTTCGTGAATTAGGTTCTCAGAGGCACTGTGACTGACTTCCCTGGATTTGATGAGCGGGCTGATGCAGAAACTCTTCGGAAGGCTATGAAAGGCTTGGGTAAATTTAGCTTCCTCTTTCTAAAGCAAATGGCCAAAATGTAATTGTTAACCATAAATTGCAGGCACAGATGAGGAGAGCATCCTGACTCTGTTGACATCCCGAAGTAATGCTCAGCGCCAGGAAATCTCTGCAGCTTTTAAGACTCTGTTTGGCAGGGTAAGACCACACTTCATCCCAAGAGAGAATGGTGGTTAACAAATTTGTATTTTCTGTGGGTTAGGATCTTCTGGATGACCTGAAATCAGAACTAACTGGAAAATTTGAAAAATTAATTGTGGCTCTGATGAAACCCTCTCGGCTTTATGATGCTTATGAACTGAAACATGCCTTGAAGGTAAAAAGGATGAGTGAAAGGAACATTCTTGCGACATGTTTTCTCTATTAAAATCTCCAAACAGGGAGCTGGAACAAATGAAAAAGTACTGACAGAAATTATTGCTTCAAGGACACCTGAAGAACTGAGAGCCATCAAACAAGTTTATGAAGAAGGTAAATGTTTGTGAGTTATATTTTGACTTCACTGAATCTCTCTTTCCTGCTTCTCTTTTTATAGGCAGTAAGTTCCCAACCGCTAAGGCAGAAGTGATACATGTATCTCAACTTTGAACTTTATTTGATGTACTATTCAAAGATCTCTTTCTGGGGATGTTGACGTTGATGAGAGCCTTTGTGCTACTGGATTACAAATGGTGTGCTCAAAGGGGGTAATAACTGTGTGGTCTGTCCTACTCAGCCGTGTAATTGAGCACTGGCTATGTGTCTGGCAGTGTGTTAACAGGCTGTCATGAGTGACAAAAGGTGTGCATAACACAGCTCCTGTCCTCAAGCAGTTTGTGTGCAGTCTCCTCAGTGGGTGACATGACAGAATGACTGCAATATTTAAAGGATAATGAAATTCAAACTAAAGTAAAATACCAATGATGTTAAATGCAATAATGCATTCAGAAGAGAGAGGTCATCATAGCTTTGGATGTTAGGGAGGCTTCATGGTACAAATCACACATGCAGCAGAGTTTCAAGACTAGGTGGGTTTACAAAGTGTCCATTGACAGATGAATAGATAAAGAATACGTACACACACACACACAAACACAGACACACACACACAGGAGTACTGTTCAGTCTTAAAGAGGGGAAATCCTGTCATTTCAACATCATGGATAAACGTGGAGGACATAATGCAAAGTGAAATAAGCTAGGCACAAGGCATAAGCTATGCATGATCTCACTTCTTATGTTGAATCTAAAAAAATTGAACTCATAGAAACAGATAGTAAAACAGTGTTTGCTAGGGTGTAGGGGTGGGGTGAATGGGAGAAGGGACTGGTGAAATATTGGTCAAAGCATACACGATTTTAGTTAGGCAGGATGAATAAGTTCTGGGGATCTCATGAACAGCGTGGTGACTATAGTGAAAGTATAACTATTATATGCTTGAAATTTGTGAATACAGTATATTTTAAATGTCCTCACCACACACAAAAATATAGACTATATGAAGTGATGGATATGCTGATTAACTTGATTGTGGTAATCATTTCACAACGTACACATATATGAAAACATCATGGTGTATACCTTAAATATATACAATTTTTATTTGTCCATCATAACTCAATAAAGCTGGGAAAAAAAGACTAGGTGCATTTTGAGTAGGTAGAAAAGATATTTTTGGGTGAGGTACTGCCTGTCTTTAATGGCATGGAGACTGGACTGTGGAGAGTGTATTGAGGGACGGAGAGGGCCTGGCTGCTGTGGAGGATGTGTGCATGTCCATTGTGGGAGGTAAATGGAACAAGCGAGGTTAGGCTCAGATATAGATGGTTTTGCATGACTGGATTAGGAATTTGGACTTAATTCACAGGCACTGTAAATTCCTGAATGAGCAGTGGAGTGCTGAAGGAACAATTGAGGGAGGAAGGAGATTTGAATTGAGAGGCTAATTGGATAGTTATGTGTGTGGGAGGTAAGCTAGGTATTTAGGAATTGTGGCCCAACCTAGGTGAGTGAGAGGTGTGAGGAGGATAAATCAGGGACAGGAGAAACGTGATAGGATTTAATGGTTAATATTTACAGGTGTTGGTGTAGAAGAAAGAATTAAAGATTCCTACAAGGTTTTGTATTTGGGTAACTTGTTGAAATAAACATGTAACTCTTCTGGGCCTTTTAAAATAGAAGTTTCAGGCTTTTAAAGTTCGTTTGCTTTTGCATAATAATTAAATATTTAAATACCTTAGAGTAAGGCCTCCTTTCCTTTAATAGCATCTGTTTGAGAGTAGTGAGAAAGACTTGTAGACTCTTGTAGATCCCAGTTCTCCCCTTTTATATGGGCTTACATTGAGCAGCTGGAAATAGAGGTGGGAGGGGGGCCTACTTTAAAATATCATTGCTGTCTCTCAAGAGTTAACTTTATTTCTGCAGAGGAAAAATACCTTATTAGGAGTGATGGCCATGCCCAAAGAAATAAATCTCAGAATATTAGAGATAGAAGACATTTGGAAGCTAACCATATAAAAGATTTGAAAGAAAGCAAAACAGAGTTTAAGCTTATGATTGATTGTGTTTTGGAGACTTTCCAGTACCATCATGTATCTATAGATTAATGACTACATTGGTCGAGAGAATTTCTAAATGGCTGAGTCTTGATTTAAGTTTGAATTGAGTGCCTTTGGGAGACTTTAATTCATTTTTGTCCAACCACTCACTGAAAGCATTTGCTTAGAGCATTCAGAGATGGAATAGAGGGAATTTATGTTAACCAAATATAATTATTTCTTCTTTTACATCGCTTTCATTTGATTAATGGGGCAAGATTACTTTTCTAGTTGAAAGAAGATGTAAATAAGTATGAAATTATTTTGTTGCAGAATATGGCTCAAGCCTGGAAGATGACGTGGTGGGGGACACTTCAGGGTACTACCAGCGGATGTTGGTGGTTCTCCTTCAGGTATTGCGTGGAGATTAATTACAGTTTGATTA